TCTATAGAAAAGAAAAATCTCTATTTAGAAACACGGATTTACTTAGAAGTCACAATATTCTAGTTTAAAAATGGCTCTACATAGTAGAGAATGATCTTTTTATTCTGTCTTCTTAAAAATACACCTTTCTAATTCTTTTTTTCTTCCCACCTTCTTCATTCAGCACCTTGCCACTCCCTTGGAAGCCACAACAGCGAGCTGGGGGGTCAGTCCCTAGTCTTAGAGGGAAGAAATCTTTAGGTCTGAAGTCTAAAGAAAAACAGTAAAGGAAAAGGCAGTTGGCGGTGCTCAAGGTAGACTGTCTGAAAGAGGTCTTCTACTCAGAAAAGGGCTAAGGCTCTCCCTTTGGGAAACCAATCCTTCTGAGAAAAAGTGCATCTTTCACCCTCTGCTCCTGTCTGGGTCTCTCCCTCTTCCTCCCTCCTTCCCTCAGTCCCTCCTCCCCTCTCTCCACAAAGACACAGCACATATTTGGCAAGATTAAGGTGTCACCTCTCATATTACAAGGCCTGTTGATTGCAAGCAAAGACAGACCCACCAGCTTAGGACAAAACCCCTTGGAGTTGGAAATAAGACAAACTCTGGGATCCCCGAAAGTCCCGGCAAAATGACGCGGCCAGCCAGTGCAAGGCATCTGCAGAACAAATCCAAGTCCTAAACGCACTGCTTGCTGCCTTTTCTTCTCCTTCCTTTCTTCTGATTTTTCAAGTTTGTTTGCCCCCCTTCCCCTCCTCCCTCCAGACTGCCAGGGACCTGGGAGCTGCCTGCAGATCAGCCCGCACATGTATTTAACCCCTTCCCTGCTGCAGCAGGAGCCAACCACCTCTTTCCTTGCAATCTTCAGGTTCCCAGAGGACCTGGAGCTTGAGAAAAGAACTCTGCCAGTGGATCTGAAACTGGGGCCTGAATCCCTCCTTTGACCAGGGCGAGAAGCTGGAGGAGGGGGGCAAGTGCGGGAAGTGGGGGAGGGCAGGGAGGCGGGCCAGATGAGAGGGAGAAAAGCAGAACCCGACAGAGCACGCCCAATCCAAACCTTCATGGTGCTGTGTGGCTGGGTGGAGGGAACGACTCGGCAGCCTCTTCTGGCCCTGAGGAAGACGTCGATATTTTGGCACGAGGGGAGCCACTGAAGGACTACCCTACCCTTGCGAGGGACCGCAGGAGGTGACGCCCCTGGGCCTCGGTGGGCGCTTCTGGCGGTTTTCGATGTGGCAACCCCCATCAGCCAGGATAATGATGAGGCAGGTACAATCTATCTAGTACGCAGCCCCCAGACTCCCCCCTCCCTTCCCACCTCCCCATCCAACCCCCCAGCTACTCTCTGCGGCCGGTTGGTCCTGAACTGGTGGGTGCAGTTCCGATGTTTAACCAAATTCTCAAGCAATTTCAAGGTATTTGGATTTTTTGAACCTGGGCCCTAACCGAAACGCGGAACGGCTTGCTTATTAGACACCTCGAACGACAGGGCAGGGAGGAAACGGGATACTCGCTGCCCTTCCCAGTCGCGCGTGAGTCAAAAGGTCCTGGCAGGAGATGATGTGAGGAGCGGCTGAAGTGGCAGGGAGGAAGGGATGAGGGGCTTGGAGCGGAGGTCCACCACGCAAGGACTCGGGAAGCGGGCAAGTGGGCAAAACTCTGCTTCCGGGCTCTCGATTTCTCGTTGATCACTAAGTGGTATTTTTCCCCCTTCTCTCGATGGCAAATGGGCGAAATCAAGATGACTTAACTTGGTAAATTTAGAGAGAACGGCTCGGAGCAAGTGAGGTCTAACGGGCAGCTAAAATTATCTCCAAATAAGAGATTTTGACCCCCTCCCCCTATCCTCTCCTCGAATGTATCCACCGGTGGGGAAGTGAGCGTCATTACTTTCGGGGCGCCACGAACAGGTTTGTTTGTTGCTCGCCTTTCCTGCTTCTCGGCCTGCTCTTAACACCTGTGTTTCCTTTTCAGATCTTACAGGTGAACAAGGTGATGTCCATCTTGTTTTATGTGATATTTCTCGCTTATCTCCGTGGCATCCAAGGTAACAACATGGATCAAAGGAGTTTGCCAGAAGACTCGCTCAATTCCCTCATTATTAAGCTGATCCAGGCAGATATTTTGAAAAACAAGCTCTCCAAGCAGATGGTGGACGTTAAGGAAAATTACCAGAGCACCCTGCCCAAAGCTGAGGCTCCCCGAGAGCCGGAGCGGGGAGGGCCCGCCAAGTCAGCATTCCAGCCGGTGATTGCAATGGACACCGAACTGCTGCGACAACAGAGACGCTACAACTCACCGCGGGTCCTGCTGAGCGACAGCACCCCCTTGGAGCCCCCGCCCTTGTATCTCATGGAGGATTACGTGGGCAGCCCCGTGGTGGCGAACAGAACATCACGGCGGAAACGGTACGCGGAGCATAAGAGTCACCGAGGGGAGTACTCGGTATGTGACAGTGAGAGTCTGTGGGTGACCGACAAGTCATCGGCCATCGACATTCGGGGACACCAGGTCACGGTGCTGGGGGAGATCAAAACGGGCAACTCTCCCGTCAAACAATATTTTTATGAAACGCGATGTAAGGAAGCCAGGCCGGTCAAAAACGGTTGCAGGGGTATTGATGATAAACACTGGAACTCTCAGTGCAAAACATCCCAAACCTACGTCCGAGCACTGACTTCAGAGAACAATAAACTCGTGGGCTGGCGGTGGATACGGATAGACACGTCCTGTGTGTGTGCCTTGTCGAGAAAAATCGGAAGAACATGAATTGGCATCTCTCCCCATATATAAATTATTACTTTAAATTATATGATATGCATGTAGCATATAAATGTTTATATTGTTTTTATATATTATAAGTTGACCTTTATTTATTAAACTTCAGCAACCCTACAGTATATAAGCTTTTTTCTCAATAAAATCAGTGTGCTTGCCTTCCCTCAGGCCTCTCCCATCTGTTAAAACTTGTTTTGTGATCCGGCTCTCAGGAGTCACTCTGTAAAATCTGTGTACACCAGTATTTTGCATTCAGTATTGTCAAGGCCATGACTGTTGTTTTAGTAAACTTGTTAAAATCAGATGATGTCAGAGTTGTGTATAAACACAGTTA